CATTTCACAGATGAGAAAAACTGAGGCCCGCAGGTGAGATCACTCATGCCCACTGGTCTGCCAGCTGGGGAGTGGCTGGGCTAGAGTTCAAACCCACTTCCAGTCCGACTGCACGGCCTGCACTCTCCACCCTACCATCTTCCACAGTCTCCTTGAATTCCTCCAGGGCGAGGCCACGCCAGCGCACAACTGCAGGGGGCGCCGTTCCCACAGCAGCCCTGCAAAGTGAGTGTGCCTGAGAAACTTCCGCCTCCCCTGCACCCAGCCCTGTTTAGGGCACGAGGCTGAATCAATGGTAAGTGACCATCTAATGGACCCACAACACGGTGACCTGGGGACAGTCATTTCTTTCTTTTTTTTTTTTTTTCTTTGAGACAGAGTCTCCCTCTGCCGCCCAGGCTGCAGTGCAGTGGCGCCATCTCGGCTCACTGCAACCTCCGCCTCCCAGGTTCAAGCGATTCTCCTGCCTCAGCCTCCCGAGTAGCTGGGATTACAGGCGCACGCCACCACGCCTGGCTAATTTTTGTATTTTCAGTAGAAACGGGGTTTCACCATGTTGGCCAGGCTGGTATCGAACTCCTGACTTCAGGTGATCCTCCCTCCTCGGCCTCCGAAAGTGCTGGGATTACAGGCGTGAGCCATGGCATCCGACCTGGGGACAGTCATTTCTTTGCCTGCACAGACTTTTTGGGGGATGCCACCCCTCACCCCTGCTCCCTTTGCAAGGAGAAGTGCCAAGAAGACCTTTCCCAACTCCCCCACCCCCCATTCTCTAAGGAATGAGGCCATCTTGCCATTTATTTATTTATTTGTCCGTTGTTTTGTTTTTAAATCTCTGATGCGCCATCAGAAAATTATTTCTGCCTCTGCCCCTGGCGTGGCTTTCGGAGATGCTTGTCTGTCAGCCAATGGGGAGGATCGGATTCTGGCAGGGGGCTGTGCTTTTCCGTCAGGCCGCCACCCCCCACCCCCTCCTCCCTGCACACAAAAGCAGCATAAATTAACCGTCTTCGGGAAGCCGAGCCTCTGCCAGCCCTGAGCTGGGAAGAAGCAGCTACCTCGGAGGCAGGGCGCGCAGGCGGGCGGCGATGAGAGGGGGCGCAGCCGCAGCCCCGCGCTGGGGAGCCCACCGCTAACCCTGCACCCCACCCACCCCTGCACAAAAGAGCTGGCGGGCGCTGGCCACGTCGCCCTGGGTGACCTTCCTCGGATGCAGAATCCGCCCCTGCGAGCATCCTCTTCCTCCTAGGCTCTGAAGGCCCGGGGAGCGTGAGCGATGCCCAGCTGCACCCGGGCAGGGCTCGCCTTTGTTTGCCAGTAAGGAGGAGAGGCTGTCTCAGCTGCAGAGGTGAGTGCGCGCATCTCCCCTTCTCCCAGGATGTAAAACCCATTCCTCTGCGGCTTCCTTTCAGGGGTCATCCCTGCTTCAAGCCAGTGCCTCTTCCCAGCTCCCATGGGGACCACCGAAGCCACGCTCCGGATGGAAAACGTGGACGTGAAGGAGGAATGGCAGGACGAAGATCTTCCCAGGTAGGACTTCCACATCCCTGAGTCAACCGTTGCGACTGATGCCTGTTCCTGGATGGGTCCGCAGGCCACTCCCAGAAGAGACGGGGGTGGAACTGCTTGGCAGCCCGGTGGAAGACACATCCTGTAAGTTTCCACGTCCACAGAAGGGCGGAAACAGATGTTTTCCATTTTTCTCATTTCCCTGCAGCTCCTCCCAACACGCTAAATTTCAACGGAGCGCATCGTAAGAGGAAGACGCTGGTGGCCCCAGAGATCAACATTTCTCTGGATCAGAGTGAGGGGTCCCTGCTGTCCGATGACTTCTTGGATACCCCTGATGACCTGGATATTAACGTGGATGACATCGAGACCCCCGATGAGACCGACTCGCTGGAGTTCCTGGGGAATGGCAACGAACTGGAGTGGGAAGGTAAAGTTCAGGGTCTCTCTGGGGCCTGCTGGCGTCCATGCGACTCTCCGCCACCTGCTTCTAGACGACACCCCCGTGGCCACCGCCAAGAACATGCCCGGGGACAGCGCGGATCTATTTGGGGACGGCACGACGGAGGACGGCAGCGCCGCCAACGGGCGCCTGTGGCGGACAGTGATCATCGGGGAGCAAGAGCACCGTATAGACCTGCACATGATCCGGCCTTACATGAAAGTGGTCACCCACGGAGGTGAGACCCGCCCCCCGGTGCCCCCTTGGGGCTCTGACGTTGCCGATCGGCTGCCTCTCCTCAGGGTACTACGGCGAAGGCCTCAACGCCATCATCGTCTTCGCAGCCTGCTTCCTTCCAGACAGCAGCCTCCCCGACTACCACTACATCATGGAGAACCTCTTCCTGTGAGTCCCCGCCCGCGGCGAGCAGCCTCGGGTTGGGTCCCTGCCTTCTGTGCCCCGTGAGCAGGTACGTCATCAGCAGCTTAGAGCTCCTGGTGGCTGAGGACTACATGATCGTGTACCTGAACGGTGCCACGCCCCGGCGGAGGATGCCTGGAATCGGCTGGCTGAAGAAGTGCTACCAGATGATCGACCGGAGGTGAGGTGGGGATGCCTCAGGAAGCACAGTGGGCCCATCTTGCTTCCTTTGCGGCCCCACACAGGTTGCGGAAAAACCTGAAGTCCTTGATCATCGTCCACCCCTCGTGGTTCATTCGGACTGTGCTGGCCATCTCTCGCCCTTTCATCAGGTGAGACGGGGAGGCTGCAACCCAAGTCCAGTTTCAGACCTCTCCCTCCTTCTCCCCCCGCCAGCGTCAAGTTCATCAACAAGATCCAGTACGTGCACAGCTTGGAAGACCTGGAGCAACTCATCCCTATGGAACACGTCCAGATCCCAGACTGCGTCCTGCAGTGAGTGGCCCCACAGTCCACCCCGCCGTATTGGTTGTGTCTGACATCTTTTTCTTTCTTTCAGATACGAAGAGGAAAGACTGAAGGCCAGGAGGGAGAGGTGTGTGCAGAGTGGTTTCTGCTGGGGCTGGGCACCCTTGTCACCTCGTTCTCTCTGTCCACAGCGCGAGGCCCCAGCCGGAGTTTGTGCTGCCCAGGTCTGAAGAGAAGCCAGAGGTGGCACCAGTGGAAAACAGGTAGGTGTGCAGGGGACCATGGGCAGAGAGCTAATAACGCCCAGTCTCCGTCTCTCCTCCACAGGTCTGCTCTGGTCTCAGAAGATCAGGAAACAAGGTGGGTGTGATGCAGAGTGGTCTTCGTGCTGTCAATAACTTGGCCTGTGTCTTTCCCTCCCTAGCATGTCCTGAGGCGACGTGAGCATAACAAAGGACATGGAAGAAGATTCCAGATGCCAGAAAACCTCTGTCAGACGCCCACTGGCCCCAGATCTCATCCTGCCTCATCCTGAGTCCCAATCTTCCAAGGGTGCCAGCCCCTCCGTTCATCTCTGAAACCCAGCATCCTTTTCAGCTGCTTGAAAACATTGTATTTTTTTTTTTTAACGATGCAGTATTTGTGCGTTCCAGAAAAGGGCCCAGCTCTGAGCCCCTCACCCTTCCACACTCACGAACTCTCAGCCGAGGAAGGCAAGAAGCGCAGGGGGTGGCCCGCGTGGCGTCGGTGGCCTCCGCTCCTGCTCGCAGCCTCTGTGGTCAGAGCTGGATACAAGATTCAAGACCCTTCTCTTGCTTGTCACCCGCTCCAGGTTGGAGCCACAGACACCCACCGCCACCCCGGCTGGGTCTGCGTCCTTTCCTGTGCCTTTCCCTCCAGAATGCGGCCTCAGACCTAGAAGCTCAACCCCCCTATGAGGGCCACGTCCTGGGGTAGCTCCTGACCTCCGACCTTATGTCCAAATTTCACACCCATGGTTTTTCATTTGACCCGCCCCCTTCTCGCTCATAATGACACCCAGCTCCTTTGAGAGGATCAGAGCCCATTGCACAAGAAGAGCCGCTGCCAACCATCCTTGTCCTCCGATTGCAAAATGACACCCCAGTAATCTAGAACATTCTCAAGCCCCTTTAACTCAGATGTCAAGCCACCGGGCAAACCCCGTCAATACCTCCCACCAAGGAATGAGATATGTGGACCTCACTGCTCCCCCAACCCAGCGTCAGGCTGGGACACGCCAACGCTGTTCCGGGTTGGAACAGCAGAGGCTCAGAAACTGGCTCTGAAATAGGCAGACCTAGCAAGAGGAAGATACAGGGTATCGGGCGTTTGAGTGTTTCAGAAGTCATTCGGGAAGATAAATCCAGTGCGCTGGCCGCAGCCACCTGCATTCAAAGCTTGGACCAGCGGGTTCTTGTTCGGGAGGCAAATTTCCCTAGGAAAAAGAAGACAGACTTTTCTAATGTGGTCCAAATGCGGATCACTGGTCAGATGGACTCTAGAAGCACTGAGCTCCCTGTCTCTGGAAGTATTTAAGAAAAGGCTGGGCCAGGCACGATGGCTCACGCCTGTAATCCCAGACTTTGGGAGGCCGAGGCAGGCGGATCACCTGAGGTGAGGAGTTTGAGAACAGCCTGGCCAACATGGTGAAACCTCATCTCTACTAAAAATACAAAAATTAGCCAGGCGTGGTGGCAGGTGCCTGTAATCCCAGCTACTTGGGAGGCTGAGGCATGAGAATCACTTAAACCTGAGAGGCAGAGGTTACAGTGAGCCAAGATCGTGCCACTGCATTCCAGCCTGGGCGACAGAGCAAGACTCTGTCTCAAAAAAAATAAAAAATAATCAGGGCACAGTGGCTCATGCCTGTAATCCCAGCACTCTGGGAGGCTGAGGTGGGTGGATCACCTGAGGTCAGGAGTTCAAGACCAGCCTGGTGAACATGGCGAAACCCCGTCTCTAATAAAAATACAAAAATTAGCCGGGCATGGTGGTGCATGCCTGTAATCCCAGCTACTCGGGAGGCTGAGGCAGGAGAACTGCTTGAACCCAGGAGGCAGAGGTTGCAGTGATCCAAGATCATGCCACTGCACTCCAGCCTGGGCAACAAGAGCAAAACTCCGTCTCAAAATAAAAAGAAAAGAAAAGAATGGACAGTGTTTGCAGAGAGTTGCTCACGAGTTTCCCTCTAATCCTAAATGTCTTCATGTCTATCAGTCTGAGCAGACGGTGAGTAGGGCGGGCACATTCTCCAGGCCCTTCTTCCTAGCTCTGTGGTTGACCTCTCAGCAAGTGCTATCCAGGCTGGGCCAACCAGACCCACAATTAACTGAGCCTCAGTGAAAGCGTCCAGTGCATCTTGACCTGAGACAGCAAGGAATTGCATTTGGGGTTATTCCAACGATGATGGCAGGGAACTGGTGGTATTTAGTGCTGAGGGGCAGTGATACAGAAAGATTTGCCCTGTGGGACAGGGTCCTGCGCGAGTCCCATCCCCAAAAGCCAGCAGCTCCTGCCATGAGGAAGACGGGGTTTCTGAGCAGGCTTATGCCTGCAGGTTCCTGTGGAGCCACCGGCTGTGACGGGACACCTCTGGGTCTCAGCATTGCCCTGGGGAGGCTGGGACATTTAGGGACATGGTAGGGTTTTAACATTTGTTTCCCAAATGTCAAATCCCGGGCACAGGGGCAAGACCCTGTCCCGAATTCCCACCCCAGTGAATGGTGTCGCTGCCAAAGCCAACACAAGATGACAAAAGTGGCTGGGTACGGTGGCTCACGCCTATAATCCCAGCACTTTGGGAGACCGAGACAGGTGGATCACCTGAGGTCAGGAGTTCGAGACCAGGCTGGCCAACATGGTGAAACCCCATCTCTACTAAAAATACAAAAATTAGCTGGGTGTGGTGGCGCGCACCTGTAGTCCCAGCTACTCAGGAGGCTGAGGTAGAAGAATAGCTGGAACCCAGGAGGCAGAGATTGCAGTCAGCCGAGATTGCACCACTGCACTCCAGCCTGGGAGACAGAGCAAGACTGACTCAAAAGAAAAAAAATGACAGAAGCCTGATTATCAGACTGCCCGGAGGAGACAGGCTCCAGCAGATAGATGCCAGCCAGGCCCAGCTGCCACGATTTGTCCCAGGTGACCAAAGGCACGCAGCTCCAGCATGAATCGTTCTAACCCAACAGTGACAAGAACTGCTGGGCCTTAACCGTCATGGAAGACTGGGGCCGCTTCCAAGTCACAGACAGGAGACGGGGACAGGAAAGAACTCATTCCACCCAATCGGACACCTAATAATTGAGTGTCTACAGCAGCAATCAAGTGACAAGTGAGGCCCTACCTGACCCAGAAGGTGCCTGCCGGCTAAACATTCTGCCCCCACCAGAAACTCCAGGGGGTCCGCCCGTTATGCCGTGGCCCACCCACGCCCCTTTGGATCACCAGCAGTCACAGACAACAGGCAGGCGAAACTGAAGACCCCAACTCAGCCCCAGCGGACCCTCCAGAGCAAAAGAGGCCCCCGGCGAGGCCACCTGTCGGCAGGCATGCCGAGGTCAAACAGCCGGGGCCACCGTTCCCAGCTGGGCCACGACCTGCACCGTCCACAGATGGGCTTTGAGATGGATTTGTATCAGGGTGGGGGGTGTGGTTTGGCCAAAATGCAATGGACCCCGACCCCTCCTCGTAAAAGGATGTTGGGTTTCCCTCTGGTGACACATGGGATGCGTCATAAACCCTCCCCCAAAGTCCTGGTCAGCAGCCCATCCTTCCAACGATGAGTTTTGCGGTTTTTCAGAACAGAAATGATCACTACGATTGACGACGGTCGTGATGTTAAGACGTCGTCTCCATGAGCTTTGGGGGGACTTTTATGTGGAATAAAGAAACTATCACTGAGAAGGGAGGTTTGTTCCTTTTGAGTACTAGTAACA